AATGCATCTGAAATAACCTGATGCCAACCAATCGCTTTGTGCACTACGCTGTTTCCTTGTTCCTGCTCAAGCTACCTTACAAAACCCGGCTGCTGTGCCACGCCTGGCGGGGCATCTCCCCATTTCACACGTGGAGGCCGCCCCTTCCTGCCGTCTCCTCGCGCCCCCATGCAGAGGCTAGGGCTGCCGGGACCCGCGCGGCGCGAGCGGCTCAGGGCCCCTTTCCGGCCTGTTGTGCAGCCCGAGCCGTCTGCGCGTGCGCGAGACCGAGGCCTGGCCTGCCTCTGGGCGCCCACAGTGATCCCGTCCTCCGCTCGGCAACCAGATTCCGACGAGGAGCGCGCTGTGCCTCGGACGGGGGAAGGCGGGCTTCCTGAGTATAGTGCATTTTTTTTTTTTTTTTTTTTTTGAGACAGAGTCTCGCTCTGTCGCCAGGCCGAAGGGCAGTGGCGCGATCTCGGCTCACTGCAACCTCTGCCTGCCGGGTTCAAGTAATTCTTCTGCCTCAGCCTCCCGAGTAGCTGGGATTACAGGTGTGCGCCACCACGCTTGGCAAATTTTTGTATTTTTTGGTAGAGACGGGGTTTCGCCATGTTGGCCAGGCTGGTCTCGAACTCCTGACCTCAAGTGATCCGCCCGCCTCGGCATCCCAAAGTGCTGGGATTGTAGGCGTGAGCCCCCGCGCCCAGCCAAGCATCGTGCATTCTTTATAGAAATGAGGGGGAAATAAGCAATATGGAAAGCGCCTAGCGCAATATCAAGCACGTAGTAGGTACTCAGAACCTGTCACCCAGCGCGAAACGTCCGCAAAGCGTGTAAACAGACGCCCAGAAGCTGGGAAGCTTGCAGCCCTCATAGACGCCGGTATCGCCACGCCCTCTGCCCTCGGCGTCTCAGGAGCGCTCTCTGCCGGCCCGCTCTCCCCGTGCGTATGCACGTGCCGCCGCGTCTTCGCTTCGCTTTTTGTTTGTCCCTGACCGTGCGCCGTCCAAGGGTCCATTGGTTGCCATAGAGATCGTCGAGCGCTGGGCCTGTGATCGCTGAGGGGCGAGCAGTTGCGACCCTGGGCTCCTGGGGACCTGAGCGTTATGTCTTTCCGCGACCTCCGCAGTAAGGCAGCCCCGCGCCCCTGTGACCTGCGGGTCTTCCAGAGATTCAGGGCTCCCGCCCGCCGGGTCCCCTGTGTAGGCGATCCCTGAGGCTTGCGCTGCCGGAGGCTCCTTTCGGGCCTCTGCGCCTCAGGGACCGCCTGACCCGCGGCTGCAACCCGGCCGAGCGTCCCAGGCCCTTCTTCGGCCATTTCTAGCGAGGATGGAAAGTTCTCTATCTGCCACTGGCCGCGTGTGGCTCAGAACGCTTGAAATGTGGCTAGTGCAGATGAATAACTGAATTTTTAAGTGTAATTTATTTCTGTTTGTGTAGCTGCATGCCGCTCTTCGCTACCGTATTGGAAAATGCATGGAGAGTTTAGAGACTATTTTTTGAGTTGGGTTAGCTTAGCGCTTAGAAAACCGAACAGCAGGCCGGGCGCGGTGGCTCACGCCCGTAAGCCCAACACTTTGGGAGGCCGAGGCGGGCGAATCACCTGAGGTCGGGAGTTCGAGACCAGCCTGACCAACATGGAGAAACCCCGTCTCTACTAAAATTACAAAATTAGCCGGGGGTGGTGGCGGGCGCCTGTAATCCCAGCTACTCGGGAGTCTGAAGCAGGAGAATCGCTTTGGAGGTTGCGGTGAGCCGAGATCGGGCCATTGCACTCCAGCCTAGGCAACAAGAGCGAAACAACATCTCAAAAAACAAAAAACAAACCAAAAAAAAAACAACCAGCAACGAAACCGAGGAGAGGAGGCTGGGTGATAATCATTGCGGCTAACATTTTTTGAGTTTTAACGATCTGCCAGGGCCCGCTCTGTGTTATGCGCATTTCATTTTAATCATCTGAACAACTCTGTGCCCCCTGTATTTGGTAGTGAGGAAACGGGCACAGAGAGGTCAGGTAACTTGGGCAGGTGATACAGGCGGTAGGAGGTGGCACTGGGGCTTGAATTCAGGTTGCCTGAACTCCAGACATCCTGAACTCCATCTGCATCCTTTCTGCAGGGCTGGTAAGGAGAAGGGAGCTCGAATTCCTTTGCTAGAACTGAATGAATTGTATTTTTCCTTGGACAGATTTCACAGAGATGATGAGAGCCCTGGGATACCCTCGACATATTTCTATGGAAAATTTCCGTACACCCAATTTTGGACTTGTATCTGAAGTGCTTCTCTGGCTTGTGAAAAGGTTCGAACGGCACTTTATTGACATCTAAGAGTCCCGTGCTCTCTCCTCTTACCTCTCTTGATAGATATGAGCCCCAGACTGACATCCCGCCTGACGTGGATACTGAACAGGACCGAGTTTTCTTCATTAAGGCAATTGCCCAGTTCATGGTTAGTGGACACTTATTTTGTGGAGTTGTAAATTCAACTTTTTTTTTTTTTGGTCTAAAAATAGGCCACCAAGGCACATATAAAACTCAACACTAAGAAGCTTTATCAAGCAGATGGGTATGCGGTAAAAGAGCTGCTGAAGATCACATCTGTCCTTTATAATGCTATGAAGACCAAGGGGATGGAGGGCTCTGAAATAGTAGAGGAAGATGTCAACAAGTTCAAGTTTGATCTTGGCTCAAAGGTAAGGACAACAAAAGCCTTGTAGTGGGCGATTGAGGTTTCTGTTTTTGTTATTTTCCTTCCAGATTGCAGATTTGAAGGCAGCCAGGCAGCTTGCGTCTGAAATCACCTCCAAAGGAGCATCTCTGTATGACTTGCTCGGCATGGAAGTAGAGTTGAGGGTAAGCATTCCAGTACTTCCTTAACCATGCAGAAATATACGTAAATGATTTTACTGTTTCCTAGGAAATGAGAACAGAAGCCATTGCCAGACCTCTGGAAATAAACGAGACTGAAAAAGTGATGAGAATTGCAATAAAAGAGATTTTGGTAAGATGACTTTGCTTTTATATAATGTTTTTCACCTTGTCTCATTATTTCCCATTAAATATAGACACAGGTTCAGAAGACTAAAGACCTGCTCAATAATGTGGCCTCTGATGAAGCTAATTTAGAAGCCAAAATCGAAAAGAGAAAATTAGAACTGGAAAGAAATCGGAAGCGACTAGAGACTCTGCAGAGTGTCAGGTAGATATGAACACTTGGAGAATGAGTAGAAACCTTTCCTTTTTATTTCATTTGCTTCTTTTAGGCCATGTTTTATGGATGAGTATGAGAAGACTGAGGAAGAATTACAAAAGCAGTATGACACTTATCTGGAGAAATTTCAAAATCTGACTTATCTGGAACAACAGCTTGAAGACCATCATAGGATGGAGCAAGAAAGGTTTGAGGTGAGCTGAGCCTGTCCTCTGTTCAGCCATTCTCTCTCCTGAGTCTGTATTTCCTCTTCCACAGGAAGCTAAAAACACTCTCTGCCTGATACAGAACAAGCTCAAGGAGGAAGAGAAGCGCCTGCTCAAGAGTGGAAGTAAGGCTGGGCTTCGTAGACGAGCAGTTTACTCCTTTGTTTTGCCTGCTTGTGTTCCTGCTAGGTAACGATGACTCGGACATAGACATCCAGGAGGACGATGAATCCGACAGTGAGTTGGAAGAAAGGCGGCTGCCCAAGCCACAGACAGCCATGGAGATGCTCATGCAAGGTACCCCGGCGTCTTTCGCTGGACTTCCTCCCTTATGACTTCTTCATGCTTTTGTTGTTCTCAGGAAGACCTGGCAAACGCATTGTGGGCACGATGCAAGGTGGAGACTCCGATGACAATGTAAGTCCCCCGCTCCCCTCAGTGGTTCTGTGCTCACTGTTCTTTCCATTCTCGCTTTCCAAAGATGGAAGCAGCACCAGCTCTCTTAGGTAAATGCAAGACTTCCAGCTCCAAGAAGCAGGTTGGTTTTCTGTTCTGCCTCATGTGTTTGTGCCCCCGTTGCATCTGCCATTTTTTTCCTATAGGAGGACTCGGAGGAGAGTGAAATTGACATGGAAGATGATGATGACGAGGATGACGATTTGGAAGACGAGAGCATTTCTCTCTCACCAACCAAGCCCAATCGAAGGGTCCGGAAATCTGAACCCCTGGATGAGAGTGACAATGACTTCTGACCCTTTTGCCAAGGGACCCTGGCAGATTAAAACCCTCAGACTTGTAGGTAAATGGGAACTTAGAAGGTTAGGAAGGTAACCCCTGTTTTGTTTACTAAGCTGGCTGGACTCATGATCACTGAAGCAATACTTATTTCTGCTTTAGCCTCCTATGTTTGCATTCCATGAAGCTTAAATAAGAATTGAAGCAAATCCCTAAGATTTATTTTTTTCCACCTTATTTATCTTCTAAAACTTGAGGAATGCATGTGTTCTTAGTGATTCACATCCACGGGACAAAAACTCAAGAAGAAATAAGAGCTGACGCCACACAAGTCTTGGCTGCTTTTGTTACTATACATTTTCTCTGAGACTCCAGCAGAGTTGGGGCTGGAACTTGGCACTGGGGACTCATGTTTGGAATCGTAGGGGAACATCTGGCTGTTAATCACTTGCACAGTTGAGAACATTTCCTATACATCGGCTTTTAATTCTAGCTCTTATTTCATTTTGTAATCTTATTTTCTTTCGTCTGCATGTTCACAATACCAAGCATTAAATGTATTTTAATAACTAAACTTTTCTGAAAGAAGGTTAGCTAAAGTTAAATGAAAACTTGGTTTCTTTGAAAATCAGGCAATAGAGACAGGCTCCAGATGAGGAATCCTCCATTTTCTGTCCGAAGCTGACATTCCTCTGGCAGTCCAGTTCACCTTGGATTACAGCCACCTTCATGTTTCCACGGTTGGTACTAAATCTGGAAACTCTGGTGACCTGGGCTGCCCTCTCAGAAACTCCAGACTCCCATGGCAATGACAGCCGGGACACTTTTCTTCCCTCCAGCCAGGGTTTCTCTAAAGGAGCTTTGTTTTGTCTAAAGTGTGGCAAGACATAGTGCACAACACAGGGACAAAGGCAGGTTTCCTGCAGCTCGCTACCTAAGTGTTTCTGTAGGGGAAGGAGCCAATTAAGAAAAAGTGTTGGTACAGATTCATGTTTCTGATTTAAAAAAACAACAACACAGGATTGAATTAAGTAGAGTAATAGCACTAGAAGAATTTTTCTGTTGTGAAATTAGAAGTGGAGTTGGTTTTTTTCTTTTTTCTTCTTCTTTTTTTTTAATATGAAAAGTACTTAGCTGGGAGTGGTGGCAAGCGCCCTTGGGTCCAGCTACTCAGGAGGCCAAGGTGGGAGGATCACTTGAGCCCAGGAGTTTTAGACTAGCCTGGACAACTAAGTGAGACTCCATCTCTACAAAAAATTAAAAAATTAGCCAGGTGTGGAGGGGCATGCCTGTGGTCTCAGCTATTCAGGAGGCTGAGGCAGGAGAATCACTTGAGACCAGGAAGTTGAGGCTGCAATGAGCCGTGATCATGCCACTGCACTCCAGCCTGGGTGACAGAGTGAGACCCTGTCTTTAAAAAAAAGAAAAAGAAAAGCACGCTGCTTGTAAAAAGCGTACAGTAGGTCAGGCGTGGTGGCTCATGCCTGTAATCCTAGCACTTTGAGAGGCTGAGGTGGGTAGATCACCTGAGGTCAGGGGTTTGAGACCAGCCTGGCCAACATGGCGAAACCCCACCTCTACTAAAAATACAAAAATTAGCCGGGCGTGGTAGCGCATGCCTGTAACCCCAGCTACTGGGGAGGCTGAGGCAGGAGAATCGCTTGAACCTAGGAGGCGGAGGTTGCAGTGAGCCGAGATGGCGCCACTGCACTCCAGCCTGGGCAGCAGAGTGAGACTCCATCTCAAAAAAAAAAAAAAAAAAAAAAGCATACAGTAAATAAAAAAGCACAAAACAGTTTTCACTTATTTTACAATTAAAAAGTCAGAAGACTTCTGAAGTTACTTATCTTTTAATACATGTATTTAACACCATACTTCATATTATTAAATAGGTTTTACTTAAAAATATAATTATTGTATTTGTACCTGTCAGATATAAATACTTATTCAGGAGTTCACAGGTACGAAAAGATACACATAAATTTTAGGAACTTTTGAGTTATTTCTGTCATTTTTGCTTTTTTCTCTTTCTTTTCCTAAATTTTATGTATAAGATTACCCCTAAAAAAAAAAAAACAGCCAGTATTCAGTGAATTCACCAGTAATTTGAAATGCACCATATTGTAAATGATCCACTGACAGGGAAGCCAGCGTGTTGGAGCCATGCCAGCCACCTCAGACACCGTGGCTCTAAGATGCGGAAGAGTCACTGCATCTTCTTGAATGTTACAGATTTGGTTTGCCTGAATGTGACTTGACTTCTGTTTTGAAAAAACATACGAATAGAGTTCTATTTTCCTTATGTGATGCTTTCTTCTAACACACTTTAACACAGAAGCCTAACCTAGCTACAAAGAGCCTATCCACAGACATAGGCAACAGCTCCAAAGGGTATTTCATTGTGTCACCTGCTTCTAGATCATCTGTTAGTTAACTGACTTTGTGCAAGGTCTCACCATGTATAGCACTGCCTTGCTTGAGCACGGAAGTTTCTGTCAACAGCAAGCTTTATGTGCTCTATCATTTTTATTAAAGTATTTCAGTCAATAGTGACCCATTGTAGAATGGATGCAGGATTCACATGTGCAAGTGCTTTGTGACCTGGCACCATTTGGTTTTGGCCAAGCAGCAGAGCAGACCTCAGGACCTAACGAGGATGGTTGTGATTAGGTCAAATAGAAAACTAGCAGGCCATTGCTGACAATTTTTACTATATAATTAGAGGACTTCCTAAAATGCTTTAAAAAAAAATGTGTATGGATGGAAAATACAAAGGAATTTTTCAAATACTCAATTTTTATTGGTAGTAGTTATCAAGAACAAAGT